GATCGCTATCTTTCAGAGAAAGTGAAACCTGGTCCCCAACTGTCAAGGCGGCAACTCCCCCTCCCCGGCTTCCCCTCTGAGCTCACAGCTTCCCCATCTCCTCCTTCCCCCATCCCGCCCCCTCGACAGCTAATACTTGGAATCAGACCTTCATCTTTGCTTTTTCCTTCAGAGGTCTTTTCCTTTTATGTCCATGCTGGCAGCAACCCTGTGAGGTGGGCTGGGAAAGGCTTTTCTCCTCCTCATTTTATAGTTGTGGGTCTCTGAGGCCCAGAGAGGTTAAGTGACTTGCCTCAGGTCACACAGCACCTCAGCAGGCTTGAACCCTGGCCTCCTGTTTCTCTTGCTCCAAGTGTCCAGTTCTCCCCAGTGGAGCCTGCCTACAAAGACAAGGCCTGGCTTTGGGGAGTGGGCCTGGCAGAGGGTGCACGATGGGGGAAAGGAGACCGTCGGGAGCCGGGCTGGGGGATGCTGGTCCTGGGGCCTGAACCACAATCTCGGGGCTGCCAGCCTGCGTCTGGCTCTGTGCCCAGAGCCCGGTGGTTTCCGCTCACAGATGTCCCAACAGCCCCGGCGAGAGGGCAGGAAGGGCACTCAAGAAGGAAGATGTCTCGCTCCCCTCAGCCCCCAACCACCGTGTCCTGTGAGGCCAATGGCTCCTGGGCCAAGACTGGCCTGGGGCCTCCAGAGGCCCAGCTCGAAGTCCCTCCTGCCCATCCCTGGCCCAGTTCCCTGAAGATGGCATGGACCCTTTTCCTCCCCACTCACCCTAGGAAGGCTGAGGCTGCGGTTTTACATCATCCTTGGGCGTAGGGCTGACCTCGAAGAACGAATTCGAAGAAAACAGGAGGAGGAGCGGGCATACACCGCGCCCTGCGCCCATTGGCCGCCCGTGGAAATTTTGGTTTTTGGGGTCATGTTCCCAGAAGGCCTGCCCTCCCCCCTCCCCATCCCCACCCACCTCATGAGGTGTTGGCCAATCGCCCCAGCGGGCATAAAGTGGCTGCCAGCCTGCAGGGCTCCCAGCCGAGAGGTGTCACCCCCAGCGGGCGCGGGCCGGAGCACGGGCACCCAGCATGGGGGTACTGCTCACACAGAGGACGCTGCTCAGTAAGTACTTCCTTCCTCCCCGCCAGAACCCGCCTGCTGGGTCTGCCCACGGGTGCCGGTGGGGAGCAGAGGCACCCTCTGCCCTCCGGGAACTGGGGAGGCCAGGCGCCAGGCAGAAGGATGCTGAGAAGGGGAGAGAGCCAGGAGGTCAGGCAGAGAGAGTGGTCCACTGAGAACCTGGCATCTCCACAGGTAGAGAAGGGGCATCCCTGGAAGGCTTCCAGGGGGAGGTGATGTCAAGATGTAGAGGCAACTCTGGGAACCAGGGGGTGAGAGAATAGGATGGGCAAAGAGGCTGGGCAGGAGAGGGAGGCTCAGAAGCTGGGCAGGGAAGTGGTGTGAGGTGTGGAGGGGTTGTGGGGCCTCCAGCTTGCCCGGGATGAATAGAAAGTCAGCCAGGCCTGGGGGCCCCAGGGCCCACACAATCACACAGCATGCACAGCCACACCCACATGGCCACATGCGCACACAGCCATATGACGTCATCTACAGCCCTGGATCTCACCAGCCCAGGAACCCCCACATGCAGACCAGAGTCCCCATGGTGAACGGAACAGGTCTCCCTCACGCCGCACACAGACCCAGATGCACAGCCACACAGAAACCCCAGTCCCACGTGCGCTGCCACAGGCACAGGCCCCTGCCAGAGCCCGGCAGCAGATACCTGGGGAGGCGGCGAGGGTGCCGTGGGGTCGCTAAGCCTGGGTGCCTGGCCCCTTGGCCCTCCCCAACAGCCAGTCTTCCCCAAAGGGCCGGATGGTTCTTAGGACGGGAACGATGGTGTCACTGCCTTCCGGGCCATTGCGCCATAGGCCCCTTCCGACCACGTGGCTGCCGGTGCCCCGTTGGGGGTGGTGGTGAGCGGTAACTGTACCCGCCCCCAACACCTTCTGACAGGCTCACAGCATCCCTGGTGGGCCTGACAGAAGGAGCCACTTATGGAGAGAGGAGGGAGGCAAGAGAGGTCAGGGGAGAGCCCTGGCCTTGTGTGACCTGAGTAGGACCTTCTCCTGAGACTTGGTTTACCTGTCAGGAAAGTGGGGACATGGACTGGAAGGTCTTCCACATCTGTTCCAGGCTGCACCTCTGGTTGAAAAGGCAGCCTCTCCTGGTTCTAGACAGAGCTGAGGACACAAGCTGCTCCCGGGCTGCCTGCCCTGAAGCCCTCTCAGGCCCATCTACCTGGATGGCCAGAGCAGCTGACAAGGCAGGTCCTAGGGCAGTGGCCGGTCTTTAGCCCAGTGGTCTTGCAGGGAGCCAGTCCCACCTTGCAGAGAGTCAGCTCCCGAGGTTAGAACCGTGCTGTAGGCAGGACTGGGATCCGGCCAGGCACTGCAGCCTTTGCTCAAAGACCTACTTGGTAAATCGCAGCCACTGTCTCAGTCCCTCCCAAAGTCAGGTGACACCCCTCTTCTCTGCCTTAGGTCTGGTCCTTGCACTCCTGTTTCCAAGCATGGCGAGCATGGCGGCTATAGGCAGCTGCTCGAAAGAGTACCGCGTGCTCCTTGGCCAGCTCCAGAAGCAGACAGATCTCATGCAGGACACCAGCAGACTCCTGGACCCCTATGTAAGCACCTGGGCCCTTGTGGCATCTGAGTCCATTCACCCTGTGATCCTCCTGTTCCCGCCAGATACGTATCCAAGGCCTGGATGTTCCTAAACTGAGAGAGCACTGCAGGGAGCGCCCCGGGGCCTTCCCCAGTGAGGAGACCCTGAGGGGGCTGGGCAGGCGGGGCTTCCTGCAGACCCTCAATGCCACACTGGGCTGCGTCCTGCACAGACTGGCCGACTTAGAGCAGCGCCTCCCCAAGGCCCAGGATTTGGAGAGGTCTGGGCTGAACATCGAGGACTTGGAGAAGCTGCAGATGGCGAGGCCGAACATCCTCGGGCTCAGGAACAACATCTACTGCATGGCCCAGCTGCTGGACAACTCAGACACGGCTGAGCCCACGAAGGCTGGCCGGGGGGCCTCTCAGCCGCCCACCCCCACCCCTGCCTCGGATGCTTTTCAGCGCAAGCTGGAGGGCTGCAGGTTCCTGCATGGCTACCATCGCTTCATGCACTCAGTGGGGCGGGTCTTCAGCAAGTGGGGGGAGAGCCCGAACCGGAGCCGGAGACACAGCCCCCACCAGGCCCTGAGGAAGGGGGTGCGCAGGACCAGACCCTCCAGGAAAGGCAAGAGACTCATGACCAGGGGACAGCTGCCCCGGTAGCCTCGAGAGCACCCCTTGCCGGTGAAGGATGCGGCAGGTGCTCTGTGGATGAGAGGAACCATCGCAGGATGACAGCTCCCGGGTCCCCAAACCTGTTCCCCTCTGCTACTAGCCACTGAGAAGTGCACTTTAAGAGGTGGGAGCTGGGCAGACCCCTCTACCTCCTCCAGGCTGGGAGACAGAGTCAGGCTGTTGCGCTCCCACCTCAGCCCCAAGTTCCCCAGGCCCAGTGGGGTGGCCGGGCGGGCCACGCGGGACCGACTTTCCATTGATTCAGGGGTCTGATGACACAGGCTGACTCATGGCCGGGCTGACTGCCCCCCTGCCTTGCTCCCCGAGGCCTGCCGGTCCTTCCCTCTCATGACTTGCAGGGCCGTTGCCCCCAGACTTCCTCCTTTCCGTGTTTCTGAAGGGGAGGTCACAGCCTGAGCTGGCCTCCTATGCCTCATCATGTCCCAAACCAGACACCTGGATGTCTGGGTGACCTCACTTTAGGCAGCTGTAACAGCGGCAGGGTGTCCCAGGAGCCCTGATCCGGGGGTCCAGGGAATGGAGCTCAGGTCCCAGGCCAGCCCCGAAGTCGCCACGTGGCCTGGGGCAGGTCACTTTACCTCTGTGGACCTGTTTTCTCTTTGTGAAGCTAGGGAGTTAGAGGCTGTACAAGGCCCCCACTGCCTGTCGGTTGCTTGGATTCCCTGACGTAAGGTGGATATTAAAAATCTGTAAATCAGGACAGGTGGTGCAAATGGCGCTGGGAGGTGTACACGGAGGTCTCTGTAAAAGCAGACCCACCTCCCAGCGCCGGGAAGCCCGTCTTGGGTCCTCGCTGCTGGCTGCTCCCCCTGGTGGTGGATCCTGGAATTTTCTCACGCAGGAGCCATTGCTCTCCTAGAGGGGGTCTCAGAAACTGCGAGGCCAGTTCCTTGGAGGGACATGACTAATTTATCGATTTTTATCAATTTTTATCAGTTTTATATTTATAAGCCTTATTTATGATGTATATTTAATGTTAATATTGTGCAAACTTATATTTAAAACTTGCCTGGTTTCTAAACCCTCTGTGTCTCACGGTTGTCTTGGAAAGGA